CTCACCACTTGCACTCCAGTTGGGGCGACAGAGCAAGACCCTATCTCAAAAATACATACATACATACATACGTACATACATAAATATAAAATCAGAGTAATAGTTATAATCAAATTCTTGACCAAAGGATCAGATAATACATGTGAACTTTGAAAAACTAAAAAATACAAGTATTACTTTATGTAGATAACTATTTTATTATTGTTTTATACTCAAGAATTTCTATCATTTTGAATCAGAGGAAAATGGAATAAGCAGCCTGAGAAAACTGAGTTCCCCATATCTGGTAGAGTTTTGAGGCTGTCTGGCAATAAAGAACAAAAATATCCCGTAGAGTTAAGCTAAATCATCCCTCTATTACCTGCAGAGACCTTCCCTGGGAGGTCCTCTTTGACTCCCTGGACTGAATTAATGGTCCTCTAGGTATAACCATGACACTTTTCACACTGTATTGTAAAAAAAAGTGGTCTGTCTGCTCAACTTTACCCAAGAACAGGTGCCTCTGATCCCCGTGTCCTTCCGGTTGTCAACCGCTGGGTACATAGTATATCCTCAATCTGTATTTGTTGAATAATTCACTAGCACTGTATTCGTGAGGGTATGGTTCTCCGGATAACTTAAGTAACTACTAATCTGTGGTAAACAGAACAGCTCTTTAAGGACGATGCAGATGAATACTGGCTGCTGTAACGGCCCAGTTGGTGCATCTCGGATGCCAGGAGGCGGTCCAGTGCTGATCTCTTTCTTTTGCCCTTCCCTCCCGCCCTTCCAGTCTGTGGGATATAGAGGACCTCACAGTCACGAGGTCGCGACGGTCCGTGCCGTCGTGGAGACAAGCGGGACACGGAGAGAGAACTACATTTCCCAGCTGACTCTCCTGCGCGCGCCCTTGCCTGCGCGCGGGGGGCGAGTGCACCGGGCGCTCGCTCCCTGCCGAGCTCTTGTCGCCCGCCCGAGCCTTTGCCAGGGGATGAGGTGGGAGGCGCTAGAAACCACTTAGCTACAGCCAACCGCCCAATGCAGCACTCGCTCGCTCCCCCCGCCAGCGGAAGCGTCCGCGAAGCACAATGCAGCACTGAGCCGCGGTGGAGGTTGCAGCGCCACGGCCGCCGCAGCACCGGCCGGGGCTGGGTGGAGGTGGCCGCGGGGACCCCGGGGGCGCGGAGCGAGGGAAACGGACTCGGCGGCGCCGGCATGAGGAGCTGAGCGTCTCGGGCGAGGCGGGCTGACGGCAGCACCATGCAGGCGGCAGTGGCTGTGTCCGTGCCCTTCTTGCTGCTCTGTGTCCTGGGGACCTGCCCTCCGGCGCGCTGCGGCCAGGCAGGTAAGTTAGCCGTCCTCTGTGCCTTTGGGCCACCACTCCCTCCTTTCCCGGTTCCTGCCTGGAGGAGACGCCTCATTGATGGAGCTAGAGAAGAGGAAGGAAAACCGCTTCGTGGAGCGCCAGAGCATCGTGCCACTGCGCCTCATCTACCGCTCGGGCGGCGAAGACGAAAGTCGGCACGACGCGCTCGACACGCGGGTGCGGGGCGACCTCGGTGGCCCGCAGGTGAGAGGCTCGGTCCGGGAGGTGGTCCTCCGATAAATAACCTTTTTTCTTTTTGATATTGTAGTTGACTCATGTTGACCAAGCAAGCTTCCAGGTTGATGCCTTTGGAACGTCATTCATTCTCGATGTCGTGCTAAATCAGTAAGTGTTGAGTTGCACTTGCTTTTGTCAGATCTTTAGTCATCATTTATTTTTGTTGTTGCAGTGATTTGCTGTCCTCTGAATACATAGAGAGACACATTGAACATGGAGGCAAGACTGTGGAAGTTAAAGTAAGTGAAATTTTCCTACTTGTGGGGAAATTCAAAGACTTACATTCTTTATTTCTGTTTTCAGGGAGGAGAGCACTGTTACTACCAGGGCCATATCCGAGGAAACCCTGACTCATTTGTTGCATTGTCAACATGCCACGGACTTCAGTAAGTGTTCAAAAAGTTATTTTTACTGTTTGGCCATGCCTAATTATTTTTTTGTCGTTGGCAGTGGGATGTTCTATGACGGGAACCACACATATCTCATTGAGCCAGAAGAAAATGACACTACTCAAGTAAGTGCTCCTTCTGTTTGTTGTGGCAAATGATGCTTAATCACTGTTGCTTGTGTCATTTCAGGAGGATTTCCATTTTCATTCAGTTTACAAATCCAGACTGTTTGAATTTTCCTTGGATGATCTTCCATCTGGTATGATGTTCATATAGTGACTTTTTATCTAAACTAAGTTAAATTAAATTTAATTTCCTTTTAGAATTTCAGCAAGTAAACATTACTCCATCAAAATTTATTTTGAAGCCAAGACCAAAAAGGAGTAAACGGCAGGTATGTATTCACAGTGGTGTGTCGTGTTATTTAATTAGGTGCTGTTTCCTTTCCTGTGTTACAGCTTCGTCGATATCCTCGTAATGTAGAAGAAGAAACCAAATACATTGAACTGATGATTGTGAATGATCACCTTATGGTAGGATTTGCTGTTGTTTTTAAGCCTGTTTGCAAGACCTTCACTTGTTTTCTTTTGCTTTCAGTTTAAAAAACATCGGCTTTCCGTTGTACATACCAATACCTATGCGAAATCTGTGGTGAACATGGCAGATTTAGTAAGTATCAACCCCGTTCATTATTGCCCTAGCAGCTGATGTGTTCATTTTATTAATATACTAGATATATAAAGACCAACTTAAGACCAGGATAGTATTGGTTGCTATGGAAACCTGGGCGACTGACAACAAGTTTGCCATATCTGAAAATCCATTGATCACCCTACGTGAGTTTATGAAATACAGGAGGGATTTTATCAAAGAGAAAAGTGATGCAGTTCACCTTTTTTCGTACGTAACTTCTGTAATGATGTATTACTTTTCAGTAAGCATTTTTCATTTCCTTTTCTAAAAGGGGAAGTCAATTTGAGAGTAGCCGGAGCGGGGCAGCTTATATTGGTGGGATTTGCTCGTTGCTGAAAGGAGGAGGCGTGAATGAAGTAGGTGTGAACATCTGTACAATACAAAGTGGACATATATTTTATTTTTGTTTTTGTTTTTCAGTTTGGGAAAACTGATTTAATGGCTGTTACACTTGCCCAGTCATTAGCCCATAATATTGGTATTATCTCAGACAAAAGAAAGTTAGCAAGTGGTAAGTTTTAGTACATGTGTGGTTAGTTGTATATAACAAGGCATGTGTATTAATTTTCTCTTAGGTGAATGTAAATGCGAGGACACGTGGTCCGGGTGCATAATGGGAGACACTGGGTGAGCCACTTGTATTTGAAAATAACTCAGTCAACCCAGCTATTGCTTTTCTTCTCTTTTATAGCTATTATCTTCCTAAAAAGTTCACCCAGTGTAATATTGAAGAGTATCATGACTTCCTGAATAGTGGAGGTGGTGCCTGCCTTTTCAACAAACCTTCTAAGGTAATAAGTGTGGTTAATAAGGTTTATAATATTATTTTAGTTCACTTTTTGGTTTTCCTCACAGCTTCTTGATCCTCCTGAGTGTGGCAATGGCTTCATTGAAACTGGAGAGGAGTGTGATTGTGGAACCCCGGCCGTAAGTCTCTGGTTGTTTTGATGATATTTTCTTCTGATGTTTTGAAAATGTTTATATTCCTTAGGAATGTGTCCTTGAAGGAGCAGAGTGTTGTAAGAAATGCACCTTGACTCAAGACTCTCAATGCAGTGACGGTCTTTGCTGTAAAAAGTGCAAGGTAAATAAACATTAATGACCATTTGACAGAAACAGTTTCACACGTTGATTTTTGTTCATTTTAGTTTCAGCCTATGGGCACTGTGTGCCGAGAAGCAGTAAATGATTGTGATATTCGTGAAACGTGCTCAGGAAATTCAAGCCAGGTAATTTACAAAATAACTGCTCTAAAACTTATCATTTCATTCATAGTTGTTCTCTTTTTCCTAGTGTGCCCCTAATATTCATAAAATGGATGGATATTCATGTGATGGTGTTCAGGTAGGTCACTTCATTTTTACCTATGTTTTTCAATCGCTAATGGGTATTTGCTTTTCCGTTTTAGGGAATTTGCTTTGGAGGAAGATGCAAAACCAGAGATAGACAATGCAAATACATTTGGGGGCAAAGTAAGTAAATAGTGTGGCTTGATCATTGTTAACCTCACTGATAGAAAATTTTTTTCTGCCTTAGAGGTGACAGCATCAGACAAATATTGCTATGAGAAACTGAATATTGAAGGGACGGAGAAGGGTAACTGTGGGAAAGACAAAGACACATGGATACAGTGCAACAAACGGTGAGGTGGAGACGTCAGCCCAGAATTCATCCGAAAAGAAGTAATTGGTAATCTTTTGATACAGGGATGTGCTTTGTGGTTACCTTTTGTGTACCAATATTGGCAATATCCCAAGGCTTGGAGAACTCGATGGTGAAATCACATCTACTTTAGTTGTGCAGCAAGGAAGAACATTAAACTGCAGGTAATTATCTAACCATTCTGTAAGAATCTGAGAGATTCATTTTTTGCTCTCAATTTGTTTTTAGTGGTGGGCATGTTAAGCTTGAAGAAGATGTAGATCTTGGCTATGTGGAAGATGGGACACCTTGTGGTCCCCAAATGATGTGCTTAGAACACAGGTGTCTTCCTGTGGCTTCTTTCAACTTTAGTACTTGCTTGAGCAGTAAAGAAGGCACTATTTGCTCAGGAAATGGAGTAAGTATCCAGTACCTTGTCAGAATCTATTTGACATTTACTCTAGCTTGATTTTGGATCTCAGGTTTGCAGTAATGAGCTGAAGTGTGTGTGTAACAGACACTGGATAGGTTCTGATTGCAACACTTACTTCCCTCACAATGATGATGCAAAGACTGGTATCACTCTGTCTGGCAATGGTAAGTACTTAATTTGGTAACATTATGTAGTCTGATCTTCCTTCTTTCTTTTTTTTCCTCTCAGGTGTTGCTGGCACCAATATCATAATAGGCATAATTGCTGGCACCATTTTAGTGCTGGCCCTCATATTAGGAATAACTGCGTGGGGTTATAAGTAAGTGAAATGTCTCAGTCTTGTTACTATTGTTTTCCCTCTTTCTCTTCTTGTCCATGAAAAGAAACTATCGAGAACAGAGGTATGTAATACAAATAATGTGAACATAAAACTTTTCTGACTCTGAAATGTTTATTATGCCTTAGACAGTTACCCCAGGGAGATTATGTAAAAAAGCCTGGAGATGGTGACTCTTTTTATAGCGACATTCCTCCCGGAGTCAGCACAAACTCAGCATCTAGTTCTAAGAAGAGGTCTGCTTTTCTGTCGCATTTTCAGATTTCTACCTGTTCCATCACACATTATTCCATTAGTCAGAACATTTCATTATTTTGCAGCAGGTTTGATTACTTCTTCCTTCTTTCTTGAATGTTTTGAACAATTTATCAATATTTTCAATTTCAGGTCAAATGGGCTCTCTCATTCTTGGAGTGAAAGGATTCCAGACACAAAACATATTTCAGACATCTGTGAAAATGGGCGACCTCGAAGTAACTCTTGGCAAGGTAGAGGCTGGCATTCTGAATCTGTCTGTCCAATGGAAATCTAGCTCTAAACCGTCTTTTTCAGGTAACCTGGGAGGCAACAAAAAGAAAATCAGAGGCAAAAGATTTAGACCTCGGTCTAATTCAACTGAGTAAGTCTGAACCTCTAATGGAAAAAGGCACTTAGACTTTGTATTATATATTGTGTTTTTACAGGAGGGAGCCCCAAGCACCTGAGCCTGGGCACTCCCTCGCCCAGACAGTCCCATCCCAAGGCATAAGCCCAGGGGGCTCTGACAGCCCCCAGACAGGGAGTCTGGATCACAGGTCAGTCTCCACCTGCCCCTTCATTCTGGGCTGCTTTCTTTGTTCCTTCCATTGCTTTCTGCAGGTATTTAAACCCATGGTTCAAAAGAGACTATAATGTAGCTAAGTGGGTAGAAGATGTGAATAAAAACACTGAAGGACCATACTTTAGGTATTTTATAAATTAATTTTTATATCCTTCTCATGATACTTAATTCATGTTCTCAACATCTCAGGACTTTATCTCCTGCCAAGTCTCCTTCTTCATCAACTGGGTCTATTGCCTCCAGCAGAAAATACCCTTACCCAATGCCTCCACTTCCTGATGAGGACAAGAAAGTGAACCGACAAAGTGCCAGGGTATGTGGAAACCTCTTCCATGTGCGTACATGAATGTGCAATTTTGCTCTTTTCTGTTGTGCAGCTATGGGAGACATCCATTTAAGATCAACTGTTTACATGTGATACATCGAAAACTGTTTACTTCAACTTTTATAGAAACCCAGGCTCATGGAATCACTGCAAATCTATCTGCTCTTCAGACAATACGAAGACCCTCTGAGATGCTACAGAGGAGAGGAAGCGGAGTTTCACATCTGGTTACCATTTTCTTTTTGTCATTGGCTTAGGATTTAACTAACCATGAAAAGAACTACTGAAATATTACACTATAACATGGAACAATAAAGGTACTGGTATGTTAATGGATAATCCGCATGACAGATAATATGTAGAAATATTCATAAAGTTAACTCACATGACCCAAATGTAGCAAGTTTCCTAAGGTACAATAGTGGATTCAGAACTTGACGTTCTGAGGCACATCCTCACTGTAAACAGTAATGCTATATGCATGAAGCTTCTGTTTATTGTTTTCCATATTTAAGGAAACAACATCCCATAATAGAAATGAGCATGCAGGGCTAAGGCATATAGGATTTTTCTGCAGGACTTTAAAGCTTTGAAAGGCCAATATCCCATAGGCTAACTTTAAACATGTATTTTTATTTTTGTTTTGTTTTTTACTTTTCATATTTATATTAGCATACAAGGACAATTGTATATATGTAACATTTTTAAAATTTTAAAAAAATGCAGCTGTTACACACAAGTGTATTTTGCCAAATGCCTAAAAATTCCGTCACAATCACATCATCGTCATCCATCCAGTGATCTTCAAAGACTATAAGCAGGTAATGTAAATATAGTGGTCAATGCTGTAAATGTGTCTCTCCATAATTCGTATTTGTCCAAAACATGTGATATCCCTTTAACCTGTGCACAGTCTGGAGGCAGTTTTATTGAGTGAGTAGTTGAGTGAGAGAACAAAATGCCCAGCAAAACTTCTGGCCTCCACAGTTTGCTGATGCAGGAGCCCACTCTGCTGCCGATGGGCTGCTCCCTGGAAATCATCTATCCCATCCGTCCATCCCATCTCATCCCAGTGAGCCAGCCCCTCAGCAGTGTGTGCTGCTGAGATTAAGCAAGTGCACCAAAGACACATGAGACAACGTACTGCCAGTGAGCTGGTAGCTTCTGGTTTGCCAATACTCTAACCCTTTGTGGCCTGAAGTTTTGTTCCTTGGCAAAACTTTGTAGTCACCCTTATCTGTGAAATGAATGACTTGTTTTAACAAAAACAACTTTGACACTGTTGATTAAGAATATTTGTCATCACTGGGATGTGAATCCCAACAAGTCATTCTGCACTGACTCTGAAGCAAGATGACGGAAGATTCTACTGTTTGAGTTGAGCAGCTTCAACCATTCATAAAGGGTTAAGTTAGATCTAAACCACAGAGATGCAGCATCTGCGAAGTTACACTAACAGCTGGTGGGGGAAAGAATCTGATGCTTTGAAACATATATTTTTAATCCATAGGAAAATAAGATTCTATTTTAAAAGACCCTTCTTTAAAACCAAAGTTTGATAGCTGTTATAATGGCAGATCTGTCATTCCAAAAGAAAGCTAGCTACCCTAGTGAGGCTGGAGATTGATGGGCTCAATCACATGGTCTGCTCTGAAGTATACTTCTGATTTCCTCATTTGCTGTGTGTTCTTAAGAGGAATGGAATCTGCAGACAGGTTTTCAGATATACTCTCTTAAATTTGATCCTCTCCCATAGTATCCATGGACAAAATCCATATCATCTTCATATGTAATCAATTTGATTACATATCATGCCCAAACTGAAGGGCCGAGTTAGAAGGCAGCATTTTATACTGTGTGTTTATGTCTTCTGTAATGGACCTCTCTTTTGAAAGTCTTTGAAATGTTTGGAAAGCAATTTAATGATCCAAAATTACATAATGTAAAACAGCATTTTTCATGACAGGAAGGGATGTGATTGTTGATATGACCATAAAGCGATCCATCAGGCCAAGGTTTGGGTGAGTGTTGGGCAGTGTTGCCACATAGCTCAAGCCAAGAACAGAAGGGCAGACAGATTGAAAGATGTAGCAAATAAAGTGACTTTTTACCAAGATCACTGTAACGTGCACTGAATGTTTCCTGGTACTGAGTGTACAAAAGGCTAATGCTATAAGGTTTATTTTGACTATAAAAGAGTTTATAGATTTGAATATAAGGTGCCTCATGTAAATATGCTTCCTAGTTACAGGTACACAAACTCTAATTTGAAAGAATCCACAAATGGCTAGCTGAGAAGTTAACAGATCTCTATCATTCGTCTGTGTGTCTTTCTTCCCTCACCTATTTTTACATGAAATTATTATTTCAAATGAAAATCATGATCATGTGCCTTTTGGGAGACATGGTTTCTCTAGAGGTATATAGTTTGTAATTACCCGCCTTGGTAATAACCTTCCTGTGGAACTGACTAAAAATTTTTGTTTTATTTGTAGAGATTATGATTTGAGGTATACAGTAACTTTAATGTTCTATTCTTGGAATCTACTCTATCTCCCATGTTTAAACATTCTTAGAGCCATTTGTGGGATTCATTGACAAATTTATAGTCTCAAGGGAGAGTTTCAAGAAGTATCTATATGTATACTCATGGTTGGGGTTCTAGAGGCATTACATCTAAATATTTATGACTTTTCATCCACCGAGGTAGGTAGCATTAAATATACAAGCACAGCATTATTTCTCTTTAAATATCTATTTTGGAGAGAAACTTTGAGGCCGTATCACAGTTTATATCATGCAACTAATATTTATATTTCCCAATCCACTACAAAATCATTGCTAAGCAGAAGAGAGCAGTTATTTGGCCTTTATGTTCCATTGTATGCCTTTTTCCCCTCTTCCAGTTTTATGCATTGATAAGACTACAGATTGGCACCCTGCTGCCTGAGAAGTTCCATTTATCCATAGTCATTGCAGTGCAGTAAACCCTGATTTAAAGGAACATTTAAGTCTCTCCAGTAAGTGTGAACAGGAAGGCATGGGATAGAAGAGAGTCCTTATGGAGTGGACTGGCCACATGAACTGTCCTCCAGCCACTCTTTATTTAGATGGGAAGTGGCATGGTCCTCTGAACGCTGCAGGCTGGAAATGATCCCCAGGGCACATGCAATCTGTGGAAAGGAATACATCGGACAGTGCAACATGGTGAGGGCTTTCAATTTGCTGTGGTTGCTGTATTTTTAACAAGACACCCGGAGCTTCGATTAGGAATAACCTATCATTAGAGTTGTTCCTTTAAAAAATGTTGATGAATAAAGCAAATGTGGGTTTAAAATGCCAACTTATTTTTCACTTTGATATTGGTGCTTTATTAAGTGATACCATAGTTTCTCTCTCTTTTCCCTGTTACTTTAAAAAGAATTTTAAAATTGTGTTTGTATATAAGGTCAGTCTGGCATAGAATTTCTGAAAGTAACATTAATAGGATTTCTAAAGAAGTTGTCAGAAAGACAAAATTGGATATTCTCTGCACTTTCAGAGAAGGACTATTTATGTTTGAATTTCATAACAGGCTTACATTTCTTTTCTATTGATTCCCTTGCATATCTACATAATTTAATCCTGTCTATTGTCCCAGATCTCTTGTGGCTACTTTACCTGTTACCTTTTTTGGGATTTTGTTCTTTATGTTTTACAGTTACCTTCGGACCAGAAGATATATGGTATTTTTATTCACTTTTTTCAGTGTTTTAAAATAAGGTTTGTTCATTTATTCATTTTATCCATTCATTTCCTATTGTCGTATAGTTCTAACCATATATATAGTACTTTAAATATTTTCTTATGTTATTATTTAACACAATAATAAATTCTTATCTAAAGAAAAGATTATTTTACTTTATTTTACTTAAAGGAAAGAGAATTTATTGGCAGGATATTGAGTAGCTTGTAGAGTATATGGAAGGGGAGAGCCAAGTTAGGAACTGGCAGGAGCGAGGAGGGACAAGACAGCTGCCTGCACAGTCTGATAGGACACATCTGGCTGCTGCCACTGGATGCCCACATGGGCAGCGTGTTGTAAATATCACCCTACCAGTTGGTAAGTTGGCATGAATTTTCCATGAAACACTTGACTGCCATTTGCAGCATCATATCTACTTTTTATGCACCTAATTATATTTTTCCTTTCACTTTTATGTTTTTTTCTAAAACTGCCACCTAAATACCTTTCCACTCCGTTAAATGTATGGAGTCAAGATAAATTTCTCATTCTTGCTCTACAGTTTAAGATGTATAAGAAGTAAACACTTCCGTGGAATAGGGCTTAATTTGGGGCTCAAATGTTTTGTTTTCCTCCTGAGATGTTTTTGAATGGATAAGACTACTCTGGTTTTGGATGCAGCAACTTTTCTCCTGGCATGGAAGAACTAAGGACTTTGATAAACAGTTTCCCATTGATAGTATAATATAATGAGGGGCCCAGTCTGCTCTTGTGAAAATTGGCTGAGCGGCAGCAGCCCATCCCAGCTGTGTGTGAGTAGCCCCGCTGTTAAAAGTACACCTGCTGGGAATTGTTGGCACATGCTCATAGCATATGCTCTGTGGGGGAGGTGCTTTTAATTCCAAGAGGAGCTTTTCTCCCACATCTGCGGATGCAGAACAAAGATGCAGCAGGACTTTAGAAAACAGGAGTGTTTCTACTGACATTTTATTCATTGCTTTGTTAGTCCCGCAAATGGAGCAACTTCTGGTTGTTTGTAAGCAGAAAAACAAAACATTCAAAACCAAAAACCTAATTAGTACTTTTGTCCTTTATATCCCTAGGATGCTCTAGGGAGTAGAGGTGGCAGGCATCTTTATCTTCACCCACTGGCACATTAGCAGCTTATGCAACTTAGGAAGTCACTGGGAGATGAGTCCTAAAAGCCTGAATTTCAGGATGGGGAGGAGATAAGAAGCAGAGAACTTTGGGAGACCATGGGGCATTTAGTCCTGGCATAGACACAGAATGGATATTCACAGGAAGATTCCTGAGGCCAGATATGCAGGAGAGCACACATTGTCACAAGGGGTGTGGTGGGAAGAGAGGTGCTGGATGCCTAAGACAGACTTCTGTGCTTGGCAGATTGACTGAGTGTTGACTCTGAATACTTTGTGGTCCAGTCCATAATAGGCCAGTCACTCCTGCCTGATGCATCCCTGTTGCACTGTTCATAAAACCTGTATCATATGGGGAAGCTTCAAGGCTGGCAGGCTTTTCATCAAGTAATCATCATTCCATGTTCCTACGTATCCTTGAAATCAAAACCAGGCAATATGTGTGTTTTTGGTTTTGTTTTACAAAAAGGCATACAATGAGACGAATTCTTAAGATAATGCACATACAGAATCATCAATAAAGTTTCAAAGAGTTTATGAAGAAAAGGTATTTTCCTTTCTTGTAAAAAATGTTATATATATATAATATTCTGATCTGCATTCACCTTAGGGCTTAGCCTCTTATTTTATGAATTTTCAGGCTGTGATTTGTGTTGGATGGCTAAGCTCTAAAATAATGCAAATAGCCCCAATCTTTAAATATAGCGGTGCTAAGTTGAACAAGTAACACAATACAGAAAATGCTGATATGAATACTTAGTAATAATACAAAAGTTCCTGCTAAATTATATATGTGTATCACTGCCTGACTAGAAACCCCACTTTTCTTTTCTAATCCAGCACAAAATCAAACTCTGATTCTACAACCAGTCTTTTTAAAGGGCAAAAATGACTCAACACCTTTGTTTTGTATGGAAAACTTTTTTTTTTACACTAACTGCAAAACTGCTTTAAAAAAAGGCTTATTCAGGATAGATAAGCATGTACTCCTTTTTTAACTTGCTGGAAGACTTGCCCCTCCAAACTAGCACCCCCAAAAGACAACTTCTTTCAGAAACGGGGTGTTTTACCTAAACATAGTAGCTTACATGTTAGCCAGCAGTAGGTCGGCACTAGTGTTTTCCACGGTTATCACCTTTGACAGGTGATGTGCATCTATAGATAGTGGAAGCCACCCCATGAGGAGGTGTTAATAGCAGCATGGTTTCACTTTTGGTAATCAGGTAATCATGTGTATATACTTAGATTCGCATTATTTTAACATTTCTCTGCTACTCTGCACTTCAGGTTCGTTAAGCTATTTTAATAATTACTGGGGTTATGGCAAACACCAATGGAAATGTATATGGCAACTGCTTTCCTGAGCAAGTGTGATTTGTTTTATGGCTGTTCAAGTTATAAAATTGTTCTTACATTGTAGGTAAACAAAATCTTGATGTTTTTAAAGGTCACTGTAACTTAAGGTTCAAATTTCTGGCACAGTTTTATTAGTATTCACTTCGGAAGCTAATAAGATACCATGGTTTTCTATGTTACTCCCATTGTAACATTAGTAAAGTGACTTTCAATAAAAGATTTATGTTATTTTGATGCACGACTCTTCTTTTTCTCCCAGCTAGTTT